GAGCCAATCAAATTTAACAGAATAGAAAATATGTTTCCACGCCTGGTTAATTACTGATGTTAGAATGTGGAACCATTTTTAGTGTCAACATATTAGATGACAATTTTTCACAGTGAAAAAACCTATTATAGGGATCTTCAACTGGAGGCTCATTCTGTATATATACTCACTACATGTTGTAATTTATTTTCAATACTGTATTAAGATAACATTTTTGTAATAATGTAATTATTACAAAGTTAGTCTTTCTACATTTTTTTTTTTGAGACGGGATCTTGCTCTGTTGCCCAGGCTGGAGTGCAATGGTGTGATCACAGCTCACTGCAACCTCTGCCTCCCTGATCCTCCCACCTCAATCTCCCAAGTAGCTGGGTCTACAGGTATGTGACACCAGACTCTGTTAATTTTTGTATTTTCTAGAGAGATAGGGTCTCACTATGTTGCCTAGACTGGTTTCAAAATCCCGGGCTCAAGTGATCCACCTGTCTTGGCCTCCCAAAATGCTGGGATTACTGGCACAAACACCGCACCCGACCCTCTGCAGCTACTTACTCCTCCTAAGCATCAGCCCTCTCATCTCTGAAATATGGCTCTTCCTGCCTACCTCAAATATTGGCTGTAAGGATGAAAATAAACAATGAAGATAAGGGTTTTGCAGAGCTTCTGGTCCATAACAAGTACTTAATACTTCTTTTGGACATATATTTAATAAGTGCCTACGTGTACCATATGCTGATCTAGGTGTTGGAAATTCCTAATAGAAGAAACTCCTTTTTCTCATGGAGCTTACAATGTTGATGCCAGTGGCAAACGAGTTGACCCATTGTTACGTGGAAACAAATGGTATGAAAAGAACCTGGGGTAAGCAGATGGAAGAAGGGAGGAAGTGTTTGCGTGCACAAAGGCGCCATTTTACATAGGGTGTTAAGGGACACCTTCTAAAGATAAATAGGGGCAGGGGTCGCCGATGTATGGGGAAAAGCTTTCCGAGGAGAGCAAACACCAAGGGCAGAGTCCTGGGGAGGGTAAGCATGCTTGGAATATTTAAGGATCCAGACGGATTCCACGGGGGTGCAGCCAAGTGGGCTGTGGGAGGAGAAGGACATAAGGTCAGTGATGCACCAGGGGCACACCTGTCGTCTTGCAGGACTTGGTAAGCTCTTCGGATTTTTTCTTTCTTTCCTTCAGCATCAAAACCTTGATTTTGATTTTTCTAGGTACTGAAACAGCCTTCATTACTTAGAGACCATAGCTTTTTTGCAAGTTACTATTCCCTGCATTTAGAAAGTTCATCTTTAAACAGGCAATTCAGTAAGTAAATATTCTATGGCTCTAAAACAGATACGGCTGTTGGAGACTTTAAAACATCTGACAGTTACATTTTTAATGTTGTCTACCAAGGCTATTACATTTCCTCTGTCAAAGTAACTTAATTTTAAAAACGAACTCTGTGCTTGTTAAACGAAAAGGCCAGAAGGCTACTGGCTACTCAGCGTTCATTTGAAATTCTTATAGTGCCTTCAGTACAATTCAAACTTAGAGGTGATTCTCACAATTCATGTGAAGCAACATTTTACAAAAAAAATCACCTACGTTCACTGTTAAGTCAGAAGACAGAATGATTAACAAAATCTCAGCCGCGAATTACTCTCACGATGGCCAACTGGATATTAAATAACTCTGCATTATTTTAATGGAATGTTATAAAGGATTTGCAACAAAATGCAGACGTAGATTTAGGGACTGCCGACTTCTATAGATCAAGGACTTCATTGGTGCAGCTGAGGAAATTCTTCCAAACAAGTCTAAATGTTGGAAATCCACCAAACTGCAGAGAAAGACCTCTTGCCTCCGTATTCTTTCTTCATCTGTAAAAATGTTGACTTCTGCTTTTCAGACTACGCGCACAGCCTCTTTATTTCCTACTGCGGCTTCATTCCCTCACGGAACACTGACGCCATCGCGAAGGAAGCATTTCGAGCACGACTGACGCTCCCCTTATTATTTGCTAAGCCGCTGCGCTCGGGTCTGGCTACGATTTGCTTTCAGAATAACGGGAAGGTGCAACAAGATCGCTTCCCTAGAGGCGCGTCGCCCGCGTGGCCCGGACCCCCCACGCCCGCCCGCCGCCCCGTGGGTGCGCACGCGTGTCCGCGCAGGCTTCCCGCCTGGCGAGTGCAAGGCTCCTCTCCGCCGTGCTGCTTTCCAGCCTCTCAGCAAATCACGAACACCGAAAGAAGCCACGGCGGCGACGGGAGGGGCGTCGCGCGTGCTTCCCTCGGCGACAAAGCGGGAGCCGGGCGCGCCGGCCGAGGGCGCCCGGCGCAGAGTCCCGCAGAGGCGGACGCCGCGGCACGCGCCTCGAAAAGCCTCAAACTCTTATCCTCGGCTCTCCCGCCCCACCTCCGCCCCGCAGCCAAGACCCGCGCCGTGGCGGGCCCGACGGCCAAGGAAAGCCCACCAGCCCTCCGCACCGTGGGCGACGGGCCAAGACCCGGCCCTAAACGGCCAGACCCAGCCCCTAGTCGGCTGCCGCCCCCGCCCCACGCAGGCGCGCTCCGGGGCCCTCCCCTCCCCCACCGCGCGCTCGCGGGGCCCGACGGGGGCGGAGCGACCCTCGGAAGGGGCGTGGCGACCGGGCTCGACGCGCGCACGCGCTCTGGAGCCCCACGGCTACGTGTCGGGCCACGTGATGCCCACCCCGAAAGTCCCCCGTGAAGCCCCGCTGGAATTCCTCTCGCCTGCCGCGCCAGCCCCGACCGCGCCCGCAGCCCCACCCGCCCCGTGCCGTGGAAAGCCCCGCGCCCCCCCCGCGGCCGTCGGCCCCGCAGCCCACACCCACCCGCCCCGGGCGCCCCGCACGGCGGCGACCCAGTCCTTGCGCCCAGGCCCGCCGAGCGCCGCAGTCCGTCACACTCCCGTTGCCCCCGTCGCCCGCCCCGCCGGGGAGGCAGGGAGGAGGGGGCGCGGCGCCGGCGGCTGCCCCGGTCGCGGGGCGGCGGGCAGCAGGCAGCGGGAGCGCGCCGGCCGGGACCCGCTAACGGCCGCCCTGCGCGGCCCCGCCCGCCGCCCGCCCCCGGCCCTCCCCGCGCCGCTGCCCCTCCCCCCGCCGCCGCCGCTGCTGCCGCCGCCGCTGGCAGCGCCGCCTGAACTGAGGCGAACTCCGCCGCCAAGTGAGTGAGGAGGAGGAGGAGGAGAAGGAGGAGTGAGGGACGCGCCGAGCCGGGCGGCCGAGAGCGGCGGCGGCTGGGAGCGCGTCGGGCCCGGGCGGAAAGTGCCTGCGGGGGGCGGGCGAGCGCGCGGTGCCGGCCGCCCCGGGGCTCGGCGCGGGAGCCAGAGCGGGAGCCGGCGCGGAGCGGGACGCCGGGTCCCGAGCGGCCCGCGGCCGGGGCTCGCCCCCGCCCCTCCCTCCTCTCCGGCGGCGGCGGCGGCGGCGGCGGGCGGAGTGAGCTGCGGAGCCTGGAATATGGTCGGGGAAATG